TTGCAGTGAAGTCCAACCTGTTAATGACAATATTTGGATCATAAAGGAAGTATTGGGCAATCTCCTGGGGTAATCCCACTCATCCATCCCACAGCTCAGTGCCAATTATAATGACTACCTAAGTAAATTAGGATTGCAATTTTATTGACAATTCTGATGAGGAATCTCAGGAGCACGATTTTCGGCAGAGACGCAGATTACTTCATCTCTTGTTTACCTTTTGACTCTGGGACTCTCTGAGGTTCCTTCTAAAGCTGTTACAGAAGAGGGAACTGTTTGTCCAATCAGGGAGCAAAGTCACATTTGACCTCGAATTTCAGCCCTTAGGATCCTCAGGGAATAAACACTCATGCACTTAGTGCTAGTCAAAGACTGCATGATTATTTAACTAAAAAAATTCACATTCCAAGAAGTTAACTGTCAGTAAGATAGGTTTTGGTCTTTCTCATCACATCTTTCCCTTCACAGGCCACCAGTGCCAGTTCGAATTCCCGTCCCCAGCGGCAACCCTTCCGGGTCCAGGCACAGGTACGCGGTGAGAAATATTATTCTCTCTAATAGCAAACGAGGAAAACGAAGGGGGAAGGAGATGGGCCTGGGATACAAAGTTCTGGCACTGCTCTTCGCACCTCACCTCGCTGTTTCTTCCCTCCTAGTCTTCAAGTCCCTTGTCTCCCCGGTCTCACTGCCGCTCTTCCCTCGCTCCCTTCCCGCCGCCTCACTCAAAAGCTACGAACCAGTCGCGGCCGTCAGACTACATTGCCCACAATGCCACGCGCTGGCCAGTCTCGCGTGGGGTTTTCCCTCAGCTGCTGTTATAATTAATGTTAATCAAACCCACATTTCTAGGAAGGAGCCGAGTTATTATCTGCCTCTCCGATAGGATGCCTCTTTGTCTTCACCTGCCATTCCCGCTGTTTCGTGAAGAATCCTCTGTAAAGGGAAATTTGTTCAGGCGACTGCTGTGGCCACCCTCTGCCTCCTCCGGCCTCTGCCCCTGGGAGGTCCCCGGGGGCCTGGGAGTGTCATTGGCGTATGACCGCAACCCTTGCCGCTGCCGCTGACATCGCTACCATGGTCTCCGGCAGCAGCGGCCTCGCCGCCGCCCGTCTCCTGTCGCGCAGCTTCCTCCGTGAGTCCAGCCAGTACTGTCTTCCTGGCGCCTTTTTTTTTTTTTTTTTTTTTTAACCTCTTAGTGCCGCAGAATGGAATTCGGCATTGTTCCTACACAGCTTCTCGGCAACATCTCTATGTTGATAAAAATACAAAGATTATTTGCCAGGGTTTCACTGGCAAACAGGTATGTATATCTAGATTTTTATTTTCAAATGTTTTCTCATGGATCTTGTGCTTTTTCCCCTCAGGGCACCTTTCACAGCCAGCAGGCATTGGAATATGGCACCAAACTCGTTGGAGGAACCACTCCAGGGAAAGGAGGCCAGACACATCTGGGCTTACCTGTCTTTAATACTGTGAAGGAGGTAATTAGTGGTACCTGAGTTTGGCAAGACAAAATAATAAGGTGCTTCGTCGTTAATGTTTCAGGCCAAAGAACAGACAGGAGCAACGGCTTCTGTCATTTATGTTCCTCCGCCTTTTGCTGCTGCTGCCATTAATGAAGCTATTGAGGCAGAAATTCCCTTGGTTGTGTGTATCACTGAAGGAATTCCCCAGCAGGACATGGTACGAGTCAAGCACAAACTGCTGCGCCAGGAAAAGACAAGGCTAATTGGGCCCAACTGCCCTGGAGTCATCAATGTGAGTGCAAAAAAACAAAAAGAAACTCAGATTTAACATTTCTGAAAACTATGATTACTTTCAGCCTGGAGAATGTAAAATTGGCATCATGCCTGGCCATATTCACAAAAAAGGAAGGATTGGTGAGTTTGTTTGTTACATTCTTATAGATTAAAATCTAATATTTTTGAATTCTCTTTCGTTAAGGCATTGTGTCCAGATCTGGCACCCTGACTTATGAAGCAGTTCACCAAACAACGCAAGTTGGATTGGGGCAGTCTTTGTGCGTTGGTGAGGGACTTTTGCTAAAATCATTTTATTGGTTCCAGCTATTGATATTTTTCAACTTTTTCAGGCATTGGAGGTGATCCTTTTAATGGAACAGATTTTATTGACTGCCTCGAAATCTTTTTGAACGATTCTGCCACAGAAGGCATCATATTGATTGGTGAAATTGGTGGTAATGCAGAAGAGAATGCTGCAGAATTTTTGAAGCAACATAATTCAGTAAGTTTGGGTTTGGAAAAACATAGCTCTTTTTAGAGCATTTAAAATATTACTTTCTTTCTAGGGTCCAAATTCCAAGCCTGTAGTGTCCTTCATTGCTGGTTTAACTGCTCCTCCTGGGAGAAGAATGGGTCATGCCGGGGCAATTATTGCTGGAGGAAAAGGTGGAGCTAAAGAGAAGATCTCTGCCCTTCAGAGTGCAGGAGTTGTGGTCAGTATGTCTCCTGCACAGCTGGGAACCACGATCTACAAGGTGAGCTCCAACAGTGGCCCAGGTGCTCTGAGATCTCTCTTCTCTCTCTCTTCTGTTTCTGAAGGAATTTGAAAAGAGGAAGATGCTATGAAAGAAAAAAAAAATTCCTAAAACTGTGGAATGGATCACGTAGACATGTAACCCAGCAGCAGTTTGCTTCTGTTGTCCACTGATTAATCAGCCTATGTGCCTGACACTGGTCTTGCAGTACAACTGGAAGCCAAAACAAGGTGGAAGATGTCCTGAATTAAGATGTTTTCACCACATTGTATTACAGAGACAGCCAATAAATCTACTATTTGATTTCAATATGGTTTTGGAGGCTTATTATTGTTCCAGTG